CGCACTCCTTTACTGGACGCACCCGGCCCCGCCGGATACTGCCGTGCCCCCTCCCAGGACAGCAGCAGGAGCACCCAGCCCTCCTGGATGTCCCCCTGCCCCTCTGTGCCGCAGCCCTCATGACTCACTGGGAGGCCAAAAGGAAGCCCCAAGTGATTTTCTAGCAGCACCTCCCGCAGCCCTCGGGGTGAGGCTGGGCTGTTCTGCCTGCGAGTGGTGCTAGGGGAACCTCCTGAGGGGTCCCAGGAAGGCCCCTGGCCTCCTGCCTCCACACCCCTGATTTCTTGGATCCCTTTCTTGGTCAGTGAGAGCCGACCGGGTGAAGTCACCCCTGGAGGAGGAGGGAGCTGAAGCAGCCGGTGACTCACTCACACGAGACAGTGGGCGGCGGCCAGGGCAGAGCGGGACTCCCCATTGCTGGCTAAAATCCAGACAGCGCCTTGGCCTGAGGTGTCCCTGACAGGATGAGGGCGGAGTGGCAGCTGCCGAAACCTGAACTCCTCTGCCCTGCCCCCGTCCCTTGAACCCACGCATCTAGTAGGTCAGCGCCAGAGGAAATCCTCGAAGAAAATGGGCGTCTCCCTTGCTGAGCACAGAACCGCAGTCAGCCCTGTGTGCCCGCTCCCTGGATGAGGACAGGAAGGACATGGGGGAGAGGCCACGGTCACCCTCAGGAGCCCCCAGACCCACTGGAAAGCAGCGCAGTGAGCATCTGAGCAGTACCGCCTGTGCCTGGCGCGAGGGTGCGAGGCGGGGGGCCGTGTGGCCAGGCAGCCTAGGGTTGCGCCAAAGCCCAGCAGGTGTGGGACGAGCAGGACTGGACTGGGAGGGGCTCGGGGGAGCGGGGACCTGTGCTGAGCTTGAGGTGTGGCTGGGCTGGGAGGCCGGACAAAGGTGTGTCTCCTCTGGCCATGCAGGGGTCAGGCGGTGGTGCTGGGGAGGGGGATGTGGGAGGAAGATGGGGCTGGGATGAGGGGGGAGGAGGATGTGGGAGGAAGATGGGGCTGGGATGAGGGGCCAGGGCTGAGCTCAGCAGGTATTGGAAGGTGCCATGGCTCTGTGAACATGCACAGGTGGGGAGGCTGGGGTGGGGGCAGAGCAGGGGACAGTCCTGGAGCCAGCAGACAGGAGGAGGCATCTCTACAGCACCCCAGGCTTGGAGACAGGGCTGGCTCACCTCAAAGGGGGCCATGGGAGAGAGGAAGGTGGGCATCAGGGCTGGCCTGCCCCGGCCCCAGGAATACGTGGGAGTTGAGCTGCATGAGGGGTGGCCAGCCTAGGGCAGGGCAGGAGCCACGGGGCGTCCGCTCCTCTCTGTGGGTTTCGGTGTGGGAGGAGGAAGGACAAGCTCCTCCTGGAAGCAAAGGGGCCTGAGGACCCAGGAGCAGAGTGACCTTGTGGGCAGGGCCGTCCCTGAGGCCTGCCACATGCAGAGGACGTGGCCCCTGTGGCCAGCTTGGTGCCAGGAGCAGGTCCTGGGGGGTGGGGAGTAAGTCTCCCAGGGGCCGAGCTCCATGAGTACACGTGGTGTGGACACTGGGCCTGCCACAGGGAGGCTGGTGTGGGCAGGAGGCTCCCTGGGAAGTGGAGAAGCGCTTTCTGTGAGCTTGTTCCAGGGCTCTGGTCAGCCCAGCCTGGGGTCTCATGGCCACGCAGGTCAGCAGGAAGGGGAAGATGCCCCAGCAAGGAGGCAGGAAGGCGGCCTCTGCCCGGCGCATCAGTCTCGGAGGTGGGGGACCCAGGGTTTGTTCTCAGCAGGCCTCCTCTCCTCCTCTGCCTCACAGTCACCTCTGGGATGGGAGAGGCGGTGTCTGCAGGGCCCTTCCCACAAAGTCTGTCCATCTGCCCCTGCTGCTGCTGCAAGGGGCTACGGGTCCTCTGGCGACTCTGGACCCCCCGGAAAAGGGAGGCTTGAGCTGCCCACTGCACCCTTGACCCCTTCTGAGCCTCTCAGCAAAGTCCCAATCCACCCTCCTCAGGAGGTCCCAGGGATTTGCCCACATGGGCACCCCATGCCCTCAGCCAACCAACCCCACCATGGCCCACACGCCTGCCCCTCCCTCTGTCTCCTTGGGGCCCCGCACACGTTGGCACAGAACATCTCCCTGCTGGGTGACCTCTTCCCGCGAGCGGCCCAGGACAAGTGCAGCCTTCTGGGCAGACACAGGGAGCGGGCGTTCCCGATTCACAGAGGACTCACCTCGGCGTACTACAGCAGCCTGGCAGAGCCCAGCCTGCGACAAGGGCCTCATATGCATCTGTTGAGTACACCAGTGAATCCCAATCCCCTAGTTCGTTTTCTACCCCAGAGGCCCAACAACTGGGTGGGGTGGGGGAGGCATTTCGCTGGACGCCGTGGAGACGCAGTATCGTCCGGGAACCTGAGTCTCCGTAAACCCCGGGGTTGGACAGACCAGTGCCAGCAAGCTCCTTCACAGAGAGGAACTCAGACACGAATCCCTGGAGACTCCTAGTTCTCATACAGAGCTTGTTTTTTCACTTCCATTTTCAAAGTCCGGATTTTCACAGGTCTGCTTCTCCCGGGGGCCACGCCTGCATTTCTGCGAACGATCCCCAGCTGTCGCTAATGAAACGCTCCTCCACTGAGAGGGAGCCCAGCCCCACTCAAGCCGGTCAGAGCTCATCCGTAGGAGGCTGTGTGGGGGTCACGCCACCACAGGACGCAGATCTGCCCGAAGCCTGTTTTATTGCACTTAACTAATTCCCAAGATAAACCACTGGGAATTTCCATGTAAGCACTTAGGCCTCTGTTTATGAGAATCTTGTTATTTCAGGGTGTTTTATTTCCAGCACAGATTTCCACTTCTGCTACCACCGGGATGGAAAAGGCCTCTTCCCTCAGATTCCCCCAATCCCAAGAATGCAATTCCTTCACTAATGCTGAGTGGAGACATAGTCTCTACAATCCAGAAGGCTGAGTGAGGTGGAAACGTCGGTGCAGCCTGCAGCTCACCTGGTTGTCACTCGTAGATCGGCCTCGGAAAGCTCCAGGAAGTTGGTTTGGGATGAGCCGGGCGTCCTGCACAGATGGTGGGAGGGAGAGGAGGCCGGAGCTTCAGCCAGTGCAGCGCCATGGCCCCTGTTCTGTGGTTCACTGGGGTGTGAGGCCTTCCTTGGGCTCAGAGAGGGGGCCTCCGAGTCCTCATCCACAGAAGCCCTCTGTGCCACCAGCAGGGAACAGCCAGCAAAGAGCCTTCACCCTGAAGATCCAGACGGAATTCTTGGTTTCTACAGCTGCTCCCTGCCTCTCCCCACAGCCACGGGAAGGGGAGTTAACCGAGGCAGCCCCCACCCGAGACAGACCTGCACAGGGCCAAGAACTTGCCCTGTGGTAGGGCTGGGGGAGGAGCGGCTGGTGGACTTTCTGTGTCAAAGGCAGGTGTCACTTTCAGCTCATTAATTTCACTTCTCCAGGTTCTCAATCCACCAAAATGAGCTCTTTACAAAGGCCAGGACCTGCCCTTCTAGAGGACAGGCTCATACTTCCCAAAGCTTCAGGACTTCGGGTCCTGTGGCTGCCCATCCGTCAGCAGAACTGGGTGAGGCCAGGTGTGACATCAGACAAGTCCCCCGCCTCTGGCAATTCCTCAGCGGGGGGCATGACCTACTGTGCATTCCAGGGCTGCGGCACATGTACTTACCCCTTAGCCTTGGACCACAAGCCTCCCCCAGCCCAAAATGGAATGGGGACAGCCTCTGCCACAGGGAGGGGCAGGTGGTGCCGTGTGAGGGGCGGTGGCACCCAGGGCTTTTCTCACAAGGAAAAGGAACCTCAAAGTGTTTCTCTCTGCACACTTTGCCTCCCTCAAATGCGGGCTCCTTCCTCTCCCACCCGCATCAGCAGCTGAGGCCCCAGAAGGGCCCACCTGTGTCCCGCCCACCATGCGTGAGATCGCTGATTGCCTCCTGGGATAGTGGCAGCGTGCTCGAGCCTCTCCGGACCGCATCCCAGCTGTTAGAACCAGGAAGCCCCCGTCAGGCACCAAGACCCCCAGACGCTGGCCCGGGCTCCCCATTTTCACTTGATCCTCTCCGCCGTGTTTCTGTCTTCCTGGGGCTGCAGGCGTTTTGGTCATGGCTGCATCACACCAGAGTCTGCGTCCGTGGCCACGCAGCCTCCTCCTTTTCTCCGTGTCTTAAACTTCTTTCTGTTCCCTCTTATCGGGACCTCCTGATGCCATCAGACGCCGCCCCACCATGGTTCAGAACAATCTTTCCATCTCAAGATCCTCAGTTCAATCACATCTGCAGAGACCCTTTTTTTCTGTGTAAAGTAGCATTCACAGGTCCCAGGGATTAGGATCTGATATCTCTGGGGCCAGTACAGATGGGTTTGAGATTTGATCATGGAGAAAAGAAATGACGGCATTTAGCTCTATATCCTAGTCAACACGGAGCCGCGAGCATGATTGAGAAGAACGTCAAAGATCAAGCAGTTTTGTAAAAGAGTAAAGCCCCTCCACTCTCCTAAACCCAGCCAATTTCTCAAAATTTGTGAGAGCGGCGTCCTCCCAGCAGCAAACACAAGGGACACGTGTGTGCACCCAGACCAGCACCTACCACTCTAGACAGTCCCCAGAGCGAGGCTTAGGACTGACGGCCGGAGATGCAACCGTGGCCAGGGGCCCAGAGCTCATTGAAACCTGCTCAGTCCAAGGCCTTAGGCTGAGCCTGACATCGTGTCGTATTGTGGAAACACTCGTTCCCTCATTCAGCCGAATGCTTTTTAAAGCGACTTTTTGGCTGGGCACGGTGGCTCGCGCCTGTCAACCCAGCACTTCGGGAGGCCGAGGTGGGAGGATCATTTGAGGTCAGGAGTGTGAGACCAGCCTGACCAATATGGTAAAACCCTGTCTCTACTAAAATACAAAAAAAAAAAAAAACACTAGCAGGGCGTGGTGGTGTGCGCCTGTAA